TCATTTGTTTGTATCATCTGTGATTTCTATCAGCAGTGTTTTGTAGTTTTCCTTGTAGAGGTCTTTTGACTCCTTGGTTAGGTATATTCCTAAGTTTTGTTTTGTTTTGTTTTGTTTTGTTTTGTTTTGTTTTGTTTTGTTTTTGTTTTTGTTTTGTTTTGTTTTCCCCCAGCTATTGTAAAAGTTGTTGAGTTCTGGACGTTTCTCAGCTTGGTTGCTGCTGGTGTATAGGAGAGCTACTGATTTGTGTATAGTAACTTTGTATCCAGAAACTTTGCTGAATTCTTTTGTTAGTTTGGGAGCTTTTTGGAGGACTCTTTAGGGTTTTCTAGGTATACAGTCACATCATCAGCACACAGTGACAGTTTGACTTCCTCTTTATCGATTTGGATGCCCTTTATTTCTTTCTCTTTTCTGATTGCTCTGGCTAGGAAGAGAAGTGGTAAGAGTGGGCATCCTTGTCTTGTTTCACTTCTCAGAGGAACTGAGGCCACTGCGCCTGGCCTATGTTGGCAATTCTTTAATTGCCATGTCAATCTCAGTATGTTATTGGTCTTTCAGGATATCTGCTTCTTCCTGATTTAAATGTTTTCAACTTTTCCCCATTTAGTATTATGTTGGCTGTGGATTTGTCATAGATGGCTTTTATTACATTGAGGTATGTCCTTTGTATGCCAATTTTGCTGAACGTTTTAATCATAAAGGGATGCTGGATTTTGTTGAATCCTTTTTCTGTGTTTATTTAGAGATAATTGTATAATTTTTGTTTTTAATTCTTGTTATGTGGTGTATCACATTTATTGAATTGCATATGTGAAACCACCCCTGTATTTCTGGTATGAAACCCACTTGATCATGGTGGGTTATCTTTTTGATATGTTGTTGGTTCAGTTAGCTAGTATTTTGTTAAGGACTTTTGCATCTAAGTTCATCAGGGATGTTGGTCTGTAGTTTCCTGTTTTGATTATGTCCTTTGCTGGTTTTTGTATTAGGGTGATACTGGCTTCATAGAATGATTTAGGGAGGATTCCCTCTTTCTCTATCTTTTGGAATAGAGTCAGGATTGGTACCAATTTTTCTTTGAATGCCTGGTACGATTCAGCTGTGAGTCTGTCTGGTACTGGGCCTTTTTGTTTTTTTTTTTTTGGTGTTTTGTTGTTGTTGTTGTTGTTGTTTTGTTTTGTTTTGTTTTTTTGAGACAGAGTCTGGCTGTGTCACCCAGGCTGAAGTGTAGTGGCACAGTCTTGGCTCAAGCAGTTCTCCTGTCTCAGCCTCCAGAGTAGCTGGGATTACAGGCGTGTGCCACCATTCCTGGCTGATTTTGTATTTTTAGTAGAGATGTGGTTTCACCATGTTGGCCAGGCTGGTTTGAACTCCTGACCTCTGGTGATCCACCCACCTTGGTCTCTCAAAGTGCTGGGATTACAGGTGTGAGCCACTGCGCCTGGCCTATGTTGGCAATTTTTTAATTGCCATGTCAATCTCACTGTATGTTATTGGTCTTTCAGGGTATCTACTTCTTCCTGATTTAAGCTAGGAGGGTTATATCTTTCTGGGAATTTATCCATCTCCTCTAGGTTTTCTAGTTTATATGCATAAAGGTGTTGAATTAGCCTTGAATGATCTTTTATATTTCTGTGGTGTCAGTTGTATTATCTCCCATTTTGTTTCTAGTTGAGCTTATTTGTTTTTTTTTTTTTCCTCAGCTTTTCTTGGTTAATCTTGCTAATGGTCTATTAATTTTATTAACCTTTTCAAAGACCCAGCTTTTTGTTTCATTTATCTTTTTTTGTTTTTTTTTTTTTTTTTTTTTTTTTTTTTACACTTTTAAGTTCTAGGGTACATGTGCACAAGGTACAGGTTTGTTACATAGGTATACATGTGACATGTTGGTTTGCTGCACCCATTAACTCATCTCATTTATCTTTTGTATTTTTTTTTTTGTTTCAATTTCATTTAGCTCTGCTCTGATCTTAGTTATATTCTTTCTTGTGCTGTGTTTGGGTTTGGTTTGTTCTTGTTTCTGTATTTCCTTGAGGTGTGACCTTAGATTGTCTGTTTGTGCTCTTTCAGACTTTTTGATTTAGGCATTTAGGGCTATGAACTTTCCTCCTAGCCCCGCCTTTGCTATATCCCAGAAGTTTTATAGGTTGTATCTCTATTGTCATTCAGTTTGAAGAACTTTTTAATTTCCATCTTGATTTCATTGTTGACCCAGTGATCATTCAGGAGCAGGTTATTTAATTTCTATGTGTTTGCATGGTTTTGAAGTTTCCTTTTGGAGTTGATTTCCAGTTTTTTTCCACTATGGTCTGAGAGAGTGCTTGATATAATTTCAATTTTATTAAATTTATTGAGGCTTGTTTTGTAGCCTATGATATGATCTACCTTGGAGAAAGTTCCATGTGTAATGAATAGAATGTATATTCTGCAGTTGTTGGGTAGAATGTTCTGTAAATATCTGTTGAGTCCATTTGTTTCAGGGTATAGTTTAAATCCATTATTTCTTTGTTGACTTTCTGTCTTAATGACCTGCCTAGTGCTGTCAGTGGAGTTGAAGTCCCCCACTATTATTGTGTTGCTGTCTATCTCATTTCTTAAGTTTTATCAGTTTGGGAACTCCAGTGTTAGGTACTTATATATTTAGGATTGTGATATTTTTCTGTTGGATAATGCTTTTTATCATTATATAATGTCCCTCTTTGTCTTTTTTAAGTGCTGTTGCTTTAAAGTTTGTTTTATCTGATATAAGAATAGCTACTCCTGCTTGCTTTTGATATTCATTTGCATAGAATGTCTTTTTCCACCCCTTTACCTTAAGCTTATGTGAGCCCTTATGTGTTAGGTGAGTCTCTTCAAGGCAGGAGATAGTTGGTTTGTGAATTCGTATCCATTCTGCAAATTCATGTCTTTTAAGTGGAGCATTTAGGCCATTTACATTTAATGTTAATGATATGGTTTGGCTGTGTCCGTACTCAAATCTCAACTTGCATTGTATCTCCCAGAATTTCTATGTGTTGTGGGAGGGACCCAGGGGGAGGTAATTGAAACATGGGGACCAGTCTTTCTCATGCTATTCTCGTGATAGTGAATAAGTCTCATGAGATTTGATGGGTTTATCAGGGGTTTCCGCTTTTGCTGCTTCCTCATTTTTCTCTTGCCACTGCCATGTCAGAAGTGCATTTTGCCTCCCGCCATGGTTCTGAGACATCCCCAGCCATGTGGAACTGTAAGTCCAATTAAACCTCTTTTTCTTCCCAATCTCAGGTATGTCTTTATCACCAGCATGAAAATGGACTAATACAGTTAGTGTTTAGTTGTGAGGTACTATTCTGTTCATCATGCTGTTTGTTGCCTTTATACCTTGGTTTTTTGTTTGTTTGTTTATTGTATTTTTGCTTTATAGGTCCTATGAGATTTATGCTTTAAAGAGGTTCTGTTTTGATGTGTTTCCGAGATTTGTTTCAAGATTTAGAGCTCCTTATAGCAGTTTTTACAGTGTTAGCTTGGTAGTGATGAATTCACTCATCATTTGTTTGTCTGAAAAAGACTGTATGTTTCCTTAATTTATGAAGCTTAGTTTCACTGGATACAAAACTCTTAGCTGATAATTGTTTTGTTAAGCAGGCTGAAGATAGGGCCCCAAATCCTTCAAGCTAGGAGGGTTTGCCGAGAAATCTGCTGTTTATGTGATAGGTTTTCCTTTATAGATTACCTGATGCTTTTGCCTTACAGCTCATAAGATAGGTTTTCCTTTATAGATTACCTGGTGCTTTTGCCTTGTAGCTGATAAGATTCTTTCCTTCATCTTAACTTTAGATAATCTGATGCCAGTGTGCCTAGGTGATGCTCTTTTTGCAGTGAATTTCCCAGGTGTTCTTTGAGCTTACTGTATTTGGATATCTAGGTTTTTAACAAGGCCCGGGAAGTTTTCCTTGACTATTCTCCCAAATACGTTTTCTAAACTTTTCGCTTTCTCTTCTTCCTCAGGAATGCTGATTATTCTTAGGTTTGGTTGTTTAACATAATCTCAGACTTCTTGGAGGCTTTGTTCATATTTTCTTATTCTTTTTTCTTTGTCTTTGTTGGATTAATTAAAAAGCCTTGTCAAGCTCTAAAGTTCTCTTCTGCTTGGTCAGTTTTGTTGCTGAGACTTTCTAGAGCATTTTGCATTTCTATAAATGTGTCCATTATTTCCTGAAGTTTTGATTGTTTTTTATTTATGCTATCTATTTCACTGAAGATTTCTCCCCTTATTTCTTGTATGATTTTTTTGATTTCCTTAAATTAGGCTTCACCTTTCTCTGGTGCCTCCTTGATTAGCTTAATAACTGACCGTCTGAATTCTTTTTCAGGTAAATCAGGGATTTCTTCTTGGTTTGGATCCACTGCTGGTGAGCTAGTGTGATTGTGTGTGTGTGTGTGTCCCTTGATGCAGTACTCTTCCCCTTTTCCTAGGAATGTGGCTTTCTGAGAGCTGAGCTGTAGTGATTGTTATCTCTCTTTAAAATTAAATACCTAGTAACTAACCGAAGATGTGAAAGATACCTACAATGAAGACTGTAAAACACTGATGAAAGAAATTGAAGAGGACACAAAAAAATTAAAAGATACTTCATGTTTGTGGATTAGAAAAATCGATATTGTTAAAATGTTCATACTGCTTAAAGCAGTCTGCAGATTCAGTGCAGTCCCTATCAAAGCATCGATGACATTCTTCACAGAAATAGAGAAAACAATCCTAAAATTAATATGGAACCACAGAAGACTGAGAATAGCCAACACTATTCTGAACAAAAGGAAGAAAACTGAAGGAATCACATTACCTTACTTGAAGTTATACTGCAGAGCTATAGTAACTAAAACAGCATGGTACTAGCATAAAAACAGACCAAACAGTAGAACAGAATAGATATCCCGGAAACAAATCCATATACCTACAGCGGGTGAACTCATGTTTGACAAAGATGTCAAGAACAAACATTTGCGAGAAGACAGTCTCTTCAATAAATGGTGCTGGGAAAACTGGCTATTCACATACAGAAGAATGAAATTAGATCTGTTATCTCTCACTATATATAAAAAGGCAAAATGGATTGCTTAAATCTAAGACCCCAAACTATGAAACTGCTAGAAGAAATCATTGGGGAAACTCTCTAGGACATTGTTCTGGGCAAAAGAATTTTCATAAGCCTTGGTAATCAAATGAAAAATGGACAAATTGGATCACTTCAAGTTAAGCTTCTGCACAGCAAAGGAAACAATCTACAAAGTAAAGAGACAAGGCACAGAATGGGAGAAAATATTTGTAAACTACATGTTTGACATGGCATTAATAACCAGAATATAAGAAGCTCATACGACTCTGTAGGAAAGAATCTAATAATCCAATTATACAATGGTAATACCTGAATAGACATTTCTCAAAAGGAGAGATACAAATGGAAAACAGGCATGTGAATAGCTACCTAATGTCATTGATCATCAACAAAATGCAAATCAAAGCTACAGTGAGATATCACACCTCATTTAAAATAGCTCTTATTCAAAAGACAGGTAATATGAAATGCAGGTGAGGATGTGTAGAAAGGGAATCCTTGTACATTGTTGGTGGGGATGTAAATTTGTACAACCAGTATGGAGACCAGTTTGGAGGTTCCTTAAAAAACTAAAAATAGAGCTACCATGCAATCCAGCGATCCAGGTGCTGAATATATACCCAAATGAAAGGAAATCAGTATATCAAAGGGATATCTGCAATTCCATGTTTGTTGCAGCACTGTTCACAATAGCCAAGATTTGGAAGCAACCTAAGTGCTCATCAGCAGATAAATGGATAAAGAAAATGTGGTACATATACACAATAGAATACTATTCAGCCATGCAAAAGAATGAGATCTGTCATTTGCAACAATGTGGATGGCTCTAGAGGTCATTATCTTCAGTGAAATAAGCCAGGCACAGAAAGGCACACTTATGTTCTCACTTATTTGTGGGAGCTAAAAATTAAAACATTTGAATTTGTGGTGAGAATAGAAGGATGGTTACCATAGGCTGGGAAAGGTATTTTGTGTTGGGGAAGAAGGTGGGGGTGGTTAATGGGTATAAAAAGTAGTTAGAATGGGCCAGGCACAGTGGCTTACACCTGTAATCCTAGCACTTTGGGAGGCCGAGGCAGGTGGATCACCTGAGGCCAGGAGTTCAAGACCAGCCTGGCCAACATGGCGAAACTGCCTCTCTACTAAAAAACACAAAAGTTAGCCTGGTGTGGTAGTGATGGGCACCTGTAATCCCTGCTACTCAGGAGGCAGAGGCAGCAGAATCACATGAACCCAGTAGGCGGAGGTTGCATTGAGCCAAGATCACACCACTGCACTCCAGCCTGGGCAACAGAGCAAGACTCTGTCTCAAAAAAAAGTAGTTAGAATGAATTAAGACCTAGTTAACCTAGTATTTAATTGCACAACTGGGTGACTATAGTCATCAATAATTTAGTTATACATTTAAAAATAACTAAGACTATAATTGGATTGTTTGTAACACAAAGGATAAATGCTTCAGGGGATAGATACCCCATTTACCAATGTGATTATTATGCATTGCATTTCTGTATCAAATTATCTTATGTACGCACAGAAGTTACAAATTAAAACTGGAAATGAAACCTCATGAAAGTATAAGAATCAGAGGTCATATAAAACAATCACATAAAGGAAGAGAAAGGAATCAAATGGCAACACAGTGTAATTCCATTATACCACAAAGACGAGGAAAACAAGGAAAGAATTTATACAACAACTAGGTAATAATCGATAATGTGACAGGATCAAAACCTCTCATATTAATATTAACATGGAACCTGAATGGATGAAATGCTCCACTGAAAAGAGAGGTTGATGGAATGGATTTTCAAAACCCATCAACCACGTATATGCTGCTTACCAGAAATGTGTCTTACATGGTAAGACACATTTAGACTCAAGTTGAAGGGGTAGAAAAAGATATTCTGTGCAATGGAAACCAAAATTGAGCAGGAGCAGCTAGACATATCTCACATACAATTAGCTTTAAATCAAAAGCAGTAAAGAAAGACAAACATGATCATTATTTAATGATAAAGGGATCAATTCAACAAGAGGATATAACAATCCTAAATATGCATGCACTGAACACTGGGCCACCCAGATTCATTAAATATTACTATAGTTAAAGAAAGAGATAGATAGCTGAACAATAATGGTAGGGAACAACACCACACTCATACTAGACAGAAATTGATAATCTGGTCCTAAAATTTATATGGAAATTCAAGGGACCCACAATAGCCAAAACAGTCTTCTCCAAGAATAACAAAGTTGGAGGACTTAACACATCCTGAATTCCAAACTTCTCACAAATGACAGTAATCAAGATAATGTGGTACAGACCTATACACAAATGGAATAGAATCGTGAACCCAGAAATACACCTTCTCATTTAAAGTCAATTTGTTTTTTATGAGGGTGTCATAAAAAAGGTAAGTAATGGTGTTTTAAAATTGTGCTGGAACAATTGGATGTCCACGTCGGTCGTGGAGACCCTAACCCAGTGGCACTAGAGGAATTAAAGACACACACACAGAAATATAGAGTGCGGAGTGGGAATCAGGGGGCTGACAGCCTTCAAAGCTGAAAGCCACAAACAGAGTTTTACCCACATATTCATTGACAGCAAGCCAGTGGTAAGCATTGTTTCTATAGAGTATAGATTAACTAAAATGGGAAACAAAGGGATGGGCTCTGGCTAGTTATCTGCAGCAGGTATATGTCCTTAAGGCACAGACACTCATGCTATTGTTTGTGGTTCAGGAACGCCTTAAGCGGTTTTCCACCCCAGGTGGGCCAGGTGTTCCTTGCCCTCATTCTGGTAAACCAACAACCTTCAGCGTGGGCATCATAGCTATCACAAGCATGTCACACTGCTGCAGAGATTTTGTTTATGGCCAGTTTTGGGGCCTGTTGATGGCCAGATTTGGGGGCCTGTTCCCAACATGTCCCCCTTTTTTGTTTTTGCAAGACGATAGAAGCAAAGGCGGCTTTATCACGGTGAGCTACTTCTTGCAGGAGTCAGGATCCACATCTGCAGACTATACAAAGACAACACAGATTAAAAGTGCAATCATCATTGAAATCACAGAGCCTCCAAGTGTTTTTATCCATTTTAATGGGTTAATAGCTGCTAATCTGTCTGCAGCTCCTTCAAGCACTCCAGTTCCTGGCATTAAGGTCAGGTGTGCCTGGGATGCTTTAAATATTTGTTCTTTTAATTTTGCAATGTCCAACGACAAGTTTGTAGAGTGCCCTTCTAGATGCTTTTTTATTCTGTCCCAAATTTTGATCTTATTAAGAGCCGTTAATAGTTTCCACAAATCCTTATGTTTAGCTCCTAGAGCGGGCCATATCATTTGAGGTTGAGGTGCCACTATACTGCCGTGTTTCCAGATAATAGGAACTCTTGCCATACTTCTTACCATTTCTACCATCTGACCGTTTTGTTCAGACCAACTGAACATAGTGTGGCCATGGCACGCAGACTGAGAGGTACAATTTGTGCTAAACATCCCCTTAGGGGACCAATCAATAATGATTCCATGGGAATCGTTGCGCAGCACCTCTGCCTGTTCTGCAGTGCAATCTTCCCAAACAAGTACGTTCATTTTTTCGGGCCAGGTCCAATTCTGTTTACAAACAGGTTTTTGATGGCAGTATGCCTCAATTATAGGAGCAGATTTATTATGGTAAATAGTGAGACCAGAAAGCATGTGTAACTGTGTCATAGAATGATTACATCCAGGCATTATTGCCAGCCAAGATTGATAGTGAGGGGGTAGGCAACTGGTGACCTTTCCCAAACAGATAGGTGAATGTTCAAATCCTAAAGAAATATTCCTAACAGTTCCTTCCTCATGTGGGTGAGACGGGCCTCTATTATCTGTAGGACCGAGCATCCAAGAGCTATCATTAGTGTATACCTCCACTGGGGGGTCCAGCCAAGTTACAGGCCATAGAAGTGGTGGAAAAGGTAAATATACCCAATAAGTATAATTGTTCTCTGTGTCAGCCCTTGCTAAAGGAATACTCATGGCAATGGTGATCACTGCTATCATAGCTATCATTAAATTACTCATTGTGATTGGTTGTTCCGCTTTCCTCAGGTTTTCTTCCGCCGTCTGTGACAGCTTCTTGATCTGTCCCCAGGTAGGTGGCTGCATTCGACAGGTGTTGCTCGTGACAGTTGGGGTCCTCCTCAGTGTCAGTCTCAACATGGCTGCAACTGGTGTGTGTTTGGAATCCTCCCAAAACCTCTTCCGGAGTATCTGGCTCATAGTAAGGCTTTAGGTATCTCAGTGGCACCCAAATTGGCTGTTGATTCAGTCCTGGCAAAACACAAGCATAACCTCTACCCCAAATTATTATTTTACCTGTTTCCCAATTTTTGTTATTGCATCTCTCCACCAAACCAGTTGTTCTGCTTCTGCCTTTGCAGCTGGTTTCTGTAGATGCTGTTCAGCTGCTGATAGCATCTGGCCTTTAGGCAGGCTCAAAAAATGTAAAGTCAGTAATGCTAGATTCAGTTGCATATTCATGATGTCCTGTAGTCTCTGTTTCCCTCCTTTTGCTTTTGCAACGGCTGTTTCGGGGAGAGATTCATTCATTCCACAATGGGTTGTCCTTGAGAATTACATGGGATGCCAGTAATGTGTTTAATATTCCATACAGAGAAAAATGTAGCTAGAGCTTGGTTAGTATATATAGCCTGGGGCATTGTCCATTTTAATAGATGCTGGAATGCCCATCACCGCAAAATACTGCAAAAGATGATGTTTAACACAGGCAGAAGACTGTCCTGATTGGCATGTAGCCCAGACAAAATGAGAAAAGGTATCTACACATACATGAACATAAGCTAGTCTCCCAAACGAGGGAACATGGGTGACATCCATTTGCCAAAGAGAATTAGGTTCTAATCTGCGAGGATTAACTCCTCCTATAAAAGATGAGGAATGCACCATTTGGCAAGTTGGGCATCGCTGGATAATAGCTTTAGCTTCTTTCCAGGTAATGCTATACCTGCGTTTGAGACCAGAGGCATTAACATGGGTTAAATTGTGAAAGTGTCTGTCTTAGATACTGCAGTAGCAACTAGGTGATCAGCCATTTGATTCCCTGCAGTCCAAGGTCCTGGAAGAGGTGTGTGAGTCCTAATGTAAATGATGTAAAAGGGTGCATTCTACTCCTAACTGCTGTTTGCAATTGGGAAAATAATCAGTTGTTCATCTGTGTGAAATCGTAACTGAGCATTTTCAATTAATTGTGTGGAATGAACCACCTATGAAGAATCAGAAATCACATTAATAGGCATATCGAAGGCAGTCAATACCTCAATTACAGCTACAAGCTCTGCTTTTTGAGCTGAAGTATAGGGCATCTGAAATACTTTACCTTTCAAGCCAGAATAAGAAGCTTTACCATTACTAGACCCACCTGTGAAGACATTTTCAGCACCTTCAGTTGGTTAAAATTTAGTTATTTTAGGGAGAATCCAATTAGTTAATTTCAAAAATTGAAACAGTTTTGTTTTAGGAAAATGGTTATTGAGAATATCCACAAAGTCAGCTAAATGAGTTTGCCAAGTAAGACTATTTATAAAAGCTTGCTGTATTTGTGCCTTTGTGAGAGGGACAATTTTTCCAGGATCATATCCATGTAATTTAACAATCTGAGTTCTCTGATTTCCTATCACAGTAGCAATTTGATCTAAATAAGGAGTTAGAGTCCGTGAATTAGTATGTGGAAGAAAAGCCACTGTACAAGATCTTGCTCTTGAACAATAACACCAGTAGGTGAATCTGAGTTGAAAAAAATTAGAAATCTAGAGTCTTCTCTGGATCTTTTCTACTTATTTGAGCCTTATGCACTTGCTTCTCAATTAGCTGGAACTCTGCCTCCACCTCCTTTGTTAATTGCTGAGGGCTATTGCGACTAGGATCTCCTCTAAGGATAGAAAATAGATCACTCGTGGCATAGGTAGGAATGCCTACAGCAGGTTGTATCCAATTTATGTCCCCTAGTAATTTTTGAAAGTCACTTAATGTTTTCAATTGATCCCTACGTATGGTTGCTTTCTGTGGCACAATGGTAGTATCATTTACTAAGGTCCCCAAGTAGGAGTAAGGAGTAGTAGTCTGAATTTTGTCAGGAGCTATGATTAAACCAGCACAAGAAATCAAAATTTGCAAGTGATCATAAGATTGGAGTAATAATTCTCTAGTGGGGCAGCACAAAGTATATCATCCATATGATGAATAATGTAACACTGTGGACATTTTTTACGAGTAGATTCAATTGCTTGCCCTACATACGTCTGGCAAATTGTTGGACTGTTTAGCATGCCTTGTGGCAACACTTTCCAGTGAAAATGCTTAGCAGGCTGCAGGTTGTTTACCGCAGGAATTGTAAATACAAGCCATTCACAGTCTTGCTCAGCTAAGGGGTTAGTAAAGAAACAGTCTTTTAAATCTATGACTATTAAAGGCCAATTTTTCAGAATCATAGCAGGAGAAGGCAGTCCTGGCTGCAATGCCCCCATAGGTTGTATAACTGAATTAATGGCCCTTAAGTCAGTTAACATTATCCATTTACCTGATTTTGTCTTAATTACGAAAACTGGAGAATTCCAAGGGGAAAATGTTGGAGCTATGTGTCCTTTTTCTAATTGTTCAGTAACTAAGTCCTCTAAAGCCTCCAGTTTCTCTTTGCTCAGCAGCCATTGTTCTATCCAAATTGGCTTATCTGTTAACCATTTTAAAGGTATAGGTTCTGGAGGCTTAACAATGGCCACCATCAAAAATGATATCCTAAACCTTGGCGGGACTTTGTCTTTCCACTTGAAGCAGTTCCTTCAAACTTTGCAAATTTTTTCCTAGCCCCATACCAGGGACATACCCCGTTTCATGCATCATATGTTGACTTTGAGGGCTGTATAATTGCTCTGGAATTAGAACTTGTTCTCCTCATTGTTGTAATAAATCTCTCCCCCATAAATTTATAGGTATAGAAGTTACAATTGGTTGAATAGTCCCAGGTTGTCCCATCAGGCCCTTCACAATGCAAGATATAACTATTTTGATATACTTCAGGGGCTTTACGAACTTCAGCTATGTTAAATTGAGCAGGTTGAATTGGCCATGAGGACAGCCAGTGCTGTAGAGAAATGAATGAAATGTCTGTTCCTGTATCTACCAAACTTTTAAATTTCTTTCCCTGAACAGTTATTTCACAGATAGGACATTTATCAGTAATTTGATTCCCCCAATAAGCTGCTTTGCCTTGTTTATTTGTGCTTCCAAATCCTCCTGTTCGTTTAGTTTCACTTTTCCCCATTTCCACATATGGCACAATCAGGAGCTGCGCTATACACGCTCCTGGCTCTGCTTTCCAGGGAACAGAAGTAGATACTGCAATTTGAATTTCCCCATTGTAATCTGAATTAATGACTCCTGTATGTACTTGCATTCCTTTTAAATTTAAACTAGAGGCCAGGTGCAGTGGCTCACGCCTGTAATCCCAGCACTTTGGGAGGCCGAGGCAGGCAGATCACGAGGTCAGGAGATCAAGACCATCCTGGCTAACATGGTGGAACTTCGTCTCTACTAAAAATACAAAAAATTAGCCAGGCGTGGTGGCGGGCACCTGTAGTCCCATCTACTCAGGAGGCTGAGGCAGGAGAATGGCGTGAGCCTGGGAGGCGGAGCTGGCAGTGAGCCGAGACCACACCACTGCACTCCAGCCTGGGTGACAGAGTGAGACTCCATCAAATAAATAAATAAATAAATAAATTTATTTAAACTAGACCTACCTAGAAGTAATGCTGGCATCATCTGGCTGGAGACAGCAACATTCTTGAACAGTCCTGTTACAAAAGGAGAACCTGGTCTATAATGATTTATAGCTTGTTTACATTCTTTAAGTATTTTAAAAGGAAAAGGCTCAAACGTAGCTATGATATTTCCCTGTTGATATGGGTGGTGTATTCTGACAGGGAACTGCCAAGCCTCTATATCACCCTCTCGTCTAGCTTGCTGAATTCCTGCCTGAAAAGAACTGAGAGCGGTCGCTCAAGGCACTGCCCAAACAGTTACTGGGGCATCTACTTTTCACCCACTGTCCTCTGGAAAAAGATCTGGAGGGTCAGGCCACTCTTTTTCTTCAAAATAATGAGGGGGTGCAGAAGGGTAGGGACAAACCTCTCCCTCCTTTGCCACTTTAGCTTTAGCTGGCCGACAAACCTGCTCTGTTACCTCTTATGTTACTTCATTACACCCTCCTTCCTCCTCCTCATCAGTGTGAAAAGGTTCCAAGGTGGAACGAGCCAGAGCCCATACTTGTCCCATTGTTACCCTGATGCTTCCGAGCTCCCCTTCTTACCACAGGGATTGCTTAAGAGTACTCGGGTGTCCTCCAGCGTAGTTCCATGTTCTCCAGTCATTGTTCCGGCACACGCATAGAAATATAGAGTGTGGAGCAGGAATCGGGGCTGATAGCCTTCATAGCTGAGAGCCACGAAGAGTTTTACCCACATATTTATTGATAGCAAGCCAGTGATAAGCATTGTTTCTATAGATTATAGTTTAAATCGGGAAACAAAAGGATGGGCTCTGGCTAGTTATCTGCAGCAGGAACATGTCTTTAAGGCACAGATCACTCATGCTATTGTTTGCAGTTCTGGAATGCCTTAAGGGGTTTTCTGCCCTGGGTGGGCGAGGTGTTCCCTTGCCCTAATTCTGGTAAACCAACAACCTTCAGCGTGGGCATCATAGCCATCACGAGCCTGTCACACTGCTGCAGAGATTTTGTTTATGGCCAGTTTTGGGGTCTGTTTATGGCTAGATTTGGGGTCCTGTTCCCAACAGACCCCTATCTCTCACCATAAGCAAAACTTAACTGAAAATGGATCAAAAACCTAAATATAAGCACTTATAAAACTTTAAAATTCTTAGGACCTTGGATTAGGCTGTGATATACTTGCTAAAAACACACGTAAATGTGTTTTTAAATCTTTAGAAATTATGCTTTATGAAAATTTTACACTGTTTTCAAAGCATACCATCAAGGAATGGGAAAGACAATCCATATAATGCGAGGGAAAGTTTGTAAATTGTATCTTATAAGGGACTTAATCTAAAATATATAAGGAACTCTTACAAGCCAGTAATAAAAACGCAAATAACACAGTTTTTAAATTCTCAAAGAATCTGCATAGACATTTATCCAAAGAAGATGCACAAGCCTCCAAGAAGTACATGAAAAGATTCTCAACATCATTAGCCGTCAGGTAAATACAAATCAAAATGGCAATAAGGCACTACATCAGTTGAAACAGGATGACTATACTAAGACAAACAGATAAGAAGTGTTGGTGAAAAGATGTTAAAATTGGAACTCTCATCCACTGCTGGTGTGAATGTAAGTTGTTCCGGCCATTTTGGGAAACAGTCTGGTAGTTCCTCAGAAGGTTAAATCTAGAGTTACCACATGACCAAATAATTCTACTGCTAGGTATATAGAACAAAGAAACATGAAAACATTATGTCCACATAAAAACTTGTACATGAATGTTTATATCAGATTTTTTTTTTTTTTTTTTTTTGAGACAGAGTTTCACTCCTGTTGACCAGGCTAGCGTGCAATGGCTCAATCTCGGCTCACGGCACCCTCTGCCTCCCGGGTTCAAGCGATTATCCCACCTCAGCCTCCTGAGTAGCTGGGTTTACAGGTGCCTACCACCATGCCTGGCTAGTTTTTTTTTTTTTTTTGTACTTTTAGTAGAAACGGGGTTTCACCACGTTGGCCAGGCTGGTCTTGAACTCCTGACCTCAAGTGATCCACCCGCCTCAGCCTCCTAAACTGCTGGCATTACACAGGCGTGAGCCACTGTGCCCAGCTGGAAATCTTTAAAGGTATTCAATTCCATGCAATTGTGAAGCAGATTCAGATCTTAAAAAAAAAAATTAATGACACCTTAATATTAAATAATATAGAAGCAATAATGTAAATAATGTAAATTAAGGCTTTAATATGGCATGTATAACTAAATGGATTAAATTCTGTTGAAAGACAAATTCATTAGGTGAAAATATTTATGTATTACAGGAAACATAAATTGATACAAAAATGTTAAAAGTAGGCCGGGTGTGGTGGCTCACATCTGTAATCCCAGCACTTTGGGAGGCCGAGGTGGGCACATCACCTGAGGTTGGGAGTTTGAGACCAGCCTGACCAACACTGAGGAACCCCATCTCTATTAAAAATACAAAATTAGCCAGGCCTGGTGCCACACGCCTATAATCCCAGCTGTTCGTGAGGCTGAGGCAGGAGAATCACTTGAACCTGGGAGGCAGAGGTTGCGATGAGCTGAGATCATGCCATTGCACCCCAGCCTGGGCAACAAGAGTGAAACTCCATCTCAAAAAAAAAAAAAGTTAAAGGTAAAGGATGGACAACATTATATTCAGTGGGATTTACATCATCATAAAACATTAAAAGTACAGATTAGATAATTTTATTATTTCAAAATGAAGTTAACAGTGAGGATACAGCCAAGCAATTATGCATCTGAGGGAAAAATGAAAATAGGTCCTTTCCTCTTTCTATGTGCTAAAATAAATTCTAGATGGATTAAGGACTTAAATTATAAATGACTTGAGAAAATATAATTAAAACTTGAGAAAATGTAATTTCATCTTTTGCAGCATGTGTTACAGGACAGTATTACCATCTCAAAGATCTGTGAGTTGTGGCTTATGTGACAGCAAATAATTCAAATTGGCTAAAGAGAGGAGTTCTGGTGTTGGTAGGGATCCCCAATTAGTTTGGGTGGCTTTTTATTCTCAGCAATGAATTCAACTTCACTGAACGGGTTCTATGATAGGCAAACTATATAGTTAGAAATATTTAACTTACTTGCACCTTTTATCAGCAGTTTTACTTGTCTCCCCTAAGCATTCTCATGCAGACATTTTCCAGGTGAAATACCTCTCCTCAGAGCCGGAAGTTTAACCAGTTATGAAGTGTGTAATGTTAATGACCATTTAGTTCATGTTTTTCATGAAGTTTAACAAATTTACTCTGAGCTGGCACTCTGCATTCTTACTATATATTGTAATAATTGCACAGCCATGGTATAGCACCGTGTCCTTAAATAACTTACATCAGTGAAAGGCTTCTTTACCACCAGTAGGCTTCACTATTTCACACAACATGGAGTAGAGAAGGATGTCACAAGGAAGAGAGATCAAACTTTAACCATAAAAGAAAAAAAATTATTTAACTTGACTATATTAAAATTAGGAAGAGCCTAATAAGATACCTGTAACTCATATAACAAAGGATTGACAAGGAATATGTTTTTGGTTTTTGGTTTTTTTTTGTTGTTGTTTTTTTTTAAGACAGTGTCCCACTCTGTTGTCCAGGCTGAAGTACAGTGGTGTGATCTCGGCTCACTGCAACCTCCATCTCCCGGGTTCAAGCGATTCTCTTACCTTGTCCTCCCAAGTAGCCGGGAATACAGACGTGTGCCACCACACCCAGCAAATTTTTGTAGTTTTTAGTACAGACAGGGTTTCACCCTTTTGGCCAGGGTGGTCTCGAACTCCTGGCCTCAGGTGATCCGTTCGCCTCAGCCTTCCAGAGTGCTGGGATTACAGGCTTGAGCCACTGCACCTGGCCGGAATATGGTTTATAATATGTTAAGTATGCTTTGAAAATGAAAGAGGAAAGACACCCCAAGAAGTCATGAGCAGGAAATAACCAGGAATTTTTACAGACAAGTAAACATAGCTAATAAACATAGGAAAAGATGATAGTAATTAGGGAAACCCAAATTAAGACAATGAGAGCTAATTCTTTATCCAAGTAGATTGGCTAAAATCAAATCTGGCAATACCAAGGGTTCAAGAGGATGTGGCTCAGTGGTAACTCTTACGTATTGACTGTATGGATGCAAACTGGTAAAACTGCTCCAGGAAATAATTTGGTTTTCTTGAAAAGTTGAACATGGATACCTTTTCAGTATCTAGAAATTCACTCAGGAAATGCTTACACATAAGCCCCTTGAGACAGAAATAATCAGAATAGCATTGTTGTGTCAGAACATCAACAAGAACTGGAAATGTAATCCCAGCACTTTGGGAGGCTAAGGCATGAGGATCACTTCAGCCCAGGAGTTTCAGACTAGCGTGGGCAACATAGTAAGACCCAATATCCACAGAATTTTTTTTACAAATTAGCCAGTTGTGGTGGTGCATGCCTGTAATCCCAGCCTCTTAGGAGGCTGAGGTGGGAGGATAGCTTGAGCCTGGGAGGCTGAAGCTGCCATGAGCCATGCTGCACTCCAGCCTGGGTAACAGAGCAGCAAGACCCTGTCTCAAAAAAAAAAAAAAAGGAACTGGAGGTGACCCAAAGATCTTTCACAAATGATCAGATAAACAAATTTTGGTATATCTACCCAAAGAATTATTACAGTGCAAAGAAGAACACGAATTATTGCTATACGTAAGCACATGGATGAATTTTGTACATATACATAACTGAAAAAACAAGTATTAGCTATAGTTTGCTCAACAACAAAATTAAACAGTATATTTGTTTACATATGACATTTATGATGAAACTGTAGAAAAAGTAATAGAATTATAAACTAAGTTTAGGATACATCATCAGGATGGAGAAGAGGTGCAAGGGGCATAGTTTGGAGAAACATAAGTAAATGCAGGTTACTGATAGTATTCTACTTATTTGTTGCAGGTGTTTCAAAGATGTTCACTTTATTATACTTTGTAATTAACACATATTACAAGTCTTTTGTATGCATCAAATGTAGAGGCATTTTTTTACTCCAGAGCTTAAATTTCAGCACGTTTTACTAATTTGGGCCTTTTCCAAAGGCCCTTAGAAGGGCCATAGTAACAATATGTTCACGTGGTTGGATGTTTTCATCAGATTTACAATAGTAAGATATTTTAAGTATAGTCATTTAAGACCCCTGTCTCTCTTCACCTTGATTTCTTCTTTGTGTCAGCTGGCAGTAGAGTGGTTTCAGGCATTTTGTGATTGGGGGATTTATTTGTGTTTAGTGGGATGTGTTTGTGATTCAGAGTCATTTCTGGATGTAGGTAATTATAGCCTGTCAGCCTGATTGTGTTGGGAATGTGGTCTCTGGTGCCTGGCACCTGTAATATGTGAGTATTAGAGAAGCCAAAGTGCAAATTATGGAACCAGAAGGTAATCAGGAAAAAATTCCCAATTATCTGATGTTTAAAATTTTAAGTGTAGGATTTCGTTCTCATCAATTTCCAGTCAAAACAGCACTTTTCTCCTGTCAAAAATAACATAGCACATTCAATTATAAATTCACCATATATTTATTTTCTTTTTTTGATAGGAATCCTGCTTTTTTTTTTTCTTTGAGACACGGTCTCACTCTGTCACCCTTGCTGGAGTGCAGTGGTGCAATCACAGATCACGGCAGTGTCTAATTCCTGGGCTCAAGTGAACCTTTTGCATCAGCCTCCTGAATAGCTGAGACCACAGGTATGTGCCACACCTGGTTGAATTCTCCCTTTAATGCATTTAAATATGATGTCTTAAATTCCAGGATATGAAAGATGGCAAGTCCAGATAGAAGTAAACGGAAGATATTAAAAGCCAAAAAGACAATGCCCCTAAGTTGCCGGAAGCAAGTAGAGATGCTGAATAAGTCAAGGAATGTTGAAGCGCTGAAAACAGCAATTGGGAGTAATGTTCCAAGCGGTAATCAGAGTTTCAGTCCTAGTGTCATAACTAGGACGACTGAAATAACCAAATGTAGCCCTTCTGAAAATGGTGCATCCTCATTGGACTCTAATAAAAATTCAATATCAGAGAAAAGTAAAGTATTCTCTCAGAATTGCATAAAACCAGTAGAAGAAATTGTTCATTCAGAAACAAAATTGGAACAAGTTGTTTGTTCGTACCAAAAGCCAAGTAGAACAACAGAATCCCCCAGCAGAGTCTTCACAGAAGAGGCAAAAGATTCACTGAACACTTCTGAAAACGATTCTGAGCATCAGACAAATGTAACAAGATCCCTTTTTGAGCATGAGGGGGCTTGTAGTCTAAAGTCCAGTTGCTGTCCACCCAGTGTATTGAGTGGTGTTGTTCAGATGCCAGAGTCTACAGTAACCAGTACCGTGGGTGACAAGAAAACTGACCAGATGGTTTTCCATTTAGAAACAAACTCCAATTCAGAATCACATGATAAAAGGCAAAGTGACAACATTTTATGTTCAGAAGACTCAGGTTTTGTGCCTGTTGAGAAAACACCTAATTTGGTGAATTCAGTCACTTCTAACAACTGTGCTGATGACATTTTGAAAACTGATGAGTGTAGTAGAACCAGTATTTCAAATTGTGAAAGTGCAGACTCAACATGGCAGTCATCACTTGACACTAATAACAACAGTAAGTATATACTTATGCACCTTTTAGAAAAAATCTTTCTTTCTAATCTTTTGATCTCCTCAAGGCCATTATCAAAAGAAGAGGATGTTTTCAGAAAACGAGGAAAATGTTAAACGCATGAAAACTTCAGAGCAAATTAATGAAAATATTTGTGTAAGTTTGGAAAGGCAAACAGCATTCCTGGAACAGGTAAAATATTGGGGCTTAAATGGAACTTTTACAGGGTGTTTTGGTTTTTATTTTAAAATTCTAGGTCAGACATTTGATTCAGCAGGAGATCTATAGCATAAATTATGAACTATTTGATAAGAAACTGAAAGAATTGAACCAACGCATTGGGAAGACAGAGTGCAGAAATAAGCATGAAGGAATAGCTGATAAACTTTTGGTAAGTTTTGATTTCATTTGAGTCTTTTTTAGTTAGTATTTATTTTTTTCTCTTTTTCTTCTAGGCAAAAATAGCAAAACTTCAAAGACGTATTAAAACAGTATTATTATTTCAAAGGAATTGTTTGAAACCAAACATGTTATCCAGTAATGGAGCCTCTAAGGTTTGTATAAACACACAGGAATTGTAATCATCCTTCAACTGCTTTTTTCTCACCTATTTAATAGGTTGCAAATTCAGAGGCTATGATTTTGGATAAGAATCTTGAGTCAGTTAATAGTCCAATTGAAAAGTCTTCTGTGAATTATGAGCCTTCTAACCCTTCCGAAAAAGGAAGTAAAAAAATTAATTTGTCATCAGATCAAAATAAGTCTGTTTCTGAAAGGTAGGTGTTTCTGCAAAAATGCATAAATTTATTTTTTGTTTTTAATTTCTTTTTATCATTTTAGTAACAATGATGATGTTATGTTGATTTCTGTGGAAAGTCCTAATTTGACAACTCCAATTACATCAAATCCAACAGGTATCTTATAGCTGATTAGAATATGATCTATCAATAAATTTGTCAAATGTCTAATTTCTTTCAGATACCAGAAAAATTACATCAGGAAATTCTAGCAATTCTCCCAATGCTGAAGTTATGGTGAGTAATAAATATTGACTCTGAATATTGTTAAGCTTTTTTTTTTTTTTTACAATTTTTTTAGGCTGTACAGAAGAAACTTGATTCTATAATTGATTTGACAAAAGAAGGCCTATCCAACTGCAATACAGGTAAAAGGATTTTTTAGATCTTTCTTTTGTAAGATTTACTTCTTAAACCTTGTGTTGTTCACAGAAAGTCCAGTATCCCCCCTGGAGTCACATTCGAAAGCTGCTTCAAACTCAAAGGAAACAACCCCATTGGCACAAAATGCAGTCCAGGTACTGAATCAAAGTGCTCTGTAAGGGATATTAAAGCTATATTTTCTTACAATTGTGTTTTTAGGTTCCTGAGTCCTTTGAGCACCTGCCACCTCTCCCAGAACCACCAGCACCACTACCTGAATTAGTAGACAAAACCCGAGACACACTTCCTCCCCAGAAGCCTGAGCTCAAAGTGAAACGGGTTTTCAGACCCAATGGCATTGCCCTGACTTGGAATATAACCAAAATCAATCCCAAGTGTGCTCCTGTAGAAAGCTACCACCTCTTCCTGTGTCATGAGAACTCTAATAATAAGTTGATTTGGAAGAAGATTGGAGAAATTAAAGCTTTACCACTCCCCATGGCCTGTACTTTATCTCAGTTTTTAGCTTCCAACAGATACTATTTTACTGTCCAATCAAAAGATATTTTTGGACGATATGGACCATTCTGTGATATAAAATCTATCCCTGGGTTTTCTGAAAATCTTACGTAAAAGGTGTTTAATAATGATATACTACTTTTTTTTTCATATTTGTTTGTTTGCAATGTTACTGTAATACTATTTGCCATTGTAAAAGGCCAGCTCAGATTGTGAGCCCTTTCTATTGGGACAGTCCTCTTCTATATGTTTTAAGTGGCCAGTAATTTAATGAATTTCTGGTTTGTATTAAATATGTCCTTCCAATGGATAAGTTCTAAAACATACGCTATCATTGGCCCATGTTGCTGAGGTGCATTGTGAACAATACCTTTAGTGACTGTGGAACTGCTGCTTCTATCAGAAGACCTAGGATACAAGCAGCCACTGTTTCCTCCGTTAACAATCAGCTTTTAGTAACCTGCTGTGGTCAGCATAGCTACAGGAAAAGTCAGCCCTTGACTGAGGGCCAGATCATCCCTGGAGTGCACCTCTACTAAGATTTTATGAAAAGATGACATGTTGGGCTGCATGATAAAAGTTAATTATAAAAATTAAAAGATTTTTTTTTTTGAGATGGAATATTGCTCTGTTGCCCAGGCTGGAGTACAGTGGTCACTGCAACCTCCATCTCCCTGGTTCAAGCAATTCTCCTATGTCAGCCTCCCAAGTAGCTGGGACTATAGTCACTTGCCACCATGCCCGGCTAATTTATTTTTAGTAGAGATGAGGTTTCACCTTGTTGGTCAGGCTGGTCTCAAACTCCTGACCTCAGGGGATCCACCCGCCTCGGCCTCCCGAAGTGCTGGGATTATAGGCGTAAGCCACCATGCCTGGCCAAAAATTAAAAGATTTTATGAAACGAAATGGCTTCCCATTCTTTCTATTCAGCTTCTAAGTGGGCTATTCATTTGTGCTCTCCTCTTTTTTGTTTTGTTTTGCACTTTGTCAATCATTTGGGGAAATAGCCTGGAGGTCTTTCCTGAATCTGTTTGTAGACATAATAAAATTTGTGTGCTGTGTACACAAAAACATAATGTATCTTATGAAAGCATTACCCAACCTGTTTGAGTTGAGAATGCATTTGTCCACCTTTGATTTGAGGCTTTAGTTTGCTGATTTCCTAAATGCTACCCTTTGATCATTTCCTGGCCACCATCACAATACTAAGGGGCTCAGATGTGTCTTGTGCCCACCTCTTCCTGAGAAGAGATGGAAGTGGAGCTGTGACTAGTACAAGCAGCCCAAGAAACTCTGAACGGGGCCCAATGGAGGCAAACTTGAGCAAATAATTGGGATGATAAGAAACAAAAATAATCCCAACTGTTTGAAAGTTCGAAAGAGGGGCATTCTTTTCTGGTACATGGTGAGAGTTCAGGCTCCAGAGACTCAAAACGGAATGGTTTTCCTTGGCATTTTGTAAATGCTCTCACATCTGTAGCAATAAAGCTGTTATTTTCTGCAGTGTTCTATGTCTTTATTTTTAAGAAAATTAC